AGACACTTCCTTAGGAGCCAAATTTGGAATGGGCACAAAAAAAAAAAATCAAGATAACAAACATTTTTAAAAGGCAAAGCTAATGTGACATCGATGATGGAAAAAGCTAAAAATAAAAATTTCAAATACAAACAGAATCTCATCTTGATTTGCACCACCCTGAGAGTGTCGCACTTGTTTTTCCCTAATCCAGACCCAAGGAACCTGTCTTTGTTAAATTTTTTAACATTTTCTTTACCCTTGATATTGATATTTTTGCACTGATTTTTAATTTTTAAAAACCCGTTGCATTAAAATATCATTTTCTTGAATTGGCGCCCCCTTAAAATCTGCACTTCAGGCCAGTGCCTCCATCACCTTAGTCCTGGCCCTGTGTAATATCATGGTAATAAGCATGTGTTAGAGTGTCCGCAGTTTTTCTCTGTGTAAACTTCACGTGTACTTTAAAAACCAAGCTAAAAGTGCGGTTCTCCGCGATCCTTCAGCCTCAGAGCAGTGGCCCCAACTACCCGAGATCCAGGGAGGCGTTGTGGCAACGGTAGTGGAAGGGTCGGCAAACCGCCTTCCGGCCTCACCATGAAGCGCAAGTTAGACCCTCGGGGAATGACGTCGCCCCGCAGCTCATTGTGGAGGTTCACGTACTCGTTGATAAAGTCTACGTCCTCCTCGTCTGGCAAAAATCTGGCGTTCAAACTAGAACCCAGTAGCAGTAGCCACAGCTCACAGAGCCGCAGCTTCAAAACGCCCCCTACTGCCAGGGGTAGGGACTGGGCCCTCCACTCCCGGGCGAAGGGCCTTGCGGCCTCCATGGTCCACCGGCCGCTGACAGGCCAGTGCGCACGCGCTGGCCGTCCCAGTGACCTGCCAATCTACGGAGGACGCAAGCAAGCCTTGTCCCGCCTCCCGGAAGGAGAAAGGGAGGAGGGAGGAGGGAAAAACAAAGGAGGGAGGAGGGGGTAAGGAGGAGGGAGGAGAGAAGAGGGAGGGGAGAGTGGGTAGGGGAGGGGGAGAGGAGGGGAAAGCTAGACCTGCAGAGTGAAGAAAGCTGGTAATAGATGTCTGACAAACTAAAGAAAGACTTGTGTTACGTGAGTAAGCCCTTTTCACTAAACTAATGTAGTGAAATGTTATCCCGAATTGATTTCTGACACTGAATGATATGTCGTTATTAATGAGTCATCAGTTTGTATGGTAAATGCCAATTGCTGAGTAACAGGTCTGAGGAACCTTCTAATTGTGCCAGGTGAAATGATTTTTCTGCGATACAGATACAAATTCAATTAAATTTTTTTTCCCCATTACCTGTTGAGTTGGAAATTTGGTGCAGGGCCTGCCTTTTATTTTCCTCAGGGACAGAATGGAATACAGAAATATTGCTAGTTCTTAAGGCCAAAGAAGTTCTTAAGGCCAACTTAATTGATGAGATTTTTTTCAGTTTTTAAATGAACCTTTGTGGGAAACCACAAAATAAATGGGAGTGAAGGGAGAGTAGGGATCACCAAACTCTTCAAAGGTTAAAACATTTCTACTTCTTCTCTCATCAGCACAATTCAGACAGCCCGGAATATCAAGATTCATCTTTTTCACTAATTGTGGCATTCACAGTAAGAACGAACTCTTTTGTTTTCTTTTTTTGTGTGATGGTTAATATTGTCAACTTTATTGAAGGATGCAAAGTATTGTTCCTGGGTGTGTCTGTGAGAGTATTGCCAAAGGAGAGCAGTGAACTGGGAAAAGCAGACCCACCTCAATGTGGGTGGGCAACATCCAATCGGCTGCCAGCTAGAATAAACCAGGCAGGAGAAGATGGAAGAGCCGACTTGCTGAATCTTCCAGCCTTCATCTTTCTCGTGTGCTGGATGCTTCCTGCCCTCAAACATCAGACTCCAGGTTCTTCGTCTTTTGGACTCTCGGATTTACATCAGTGGTTTACCAGGTGCTCTCAGGCCTTCAGCCACACACTGAAGGCTGAATTGTCGGCTTCCCGACTTTTGAGATTTTGAAACTTGGACTGAGCTACTGCTGGCTTCCTTGCTTCTCAACTTACAGATGGGACTTCACCTATAGATCATGTGAGTCAATTCTCCTTAATAAATTCTCATTTGAAGAAAGAAAACAAAATAATCCTGTGTTCAGTACTTATAACTTTAGTGGTGCAACAAAGCAACTTCCAAACACTGCTCCAGCATCCCCACCTTCCCCGCAAGAGGCAAGGAACAGCTTCAAGTCTTCCTTTCTTGTTCACTCCTATGACTCTGGAGGAGACAGCCCAACCAAGGTGTGAATTTTTTTCTTTTTAACTGCATATATAAGATCCATAAACAACTGAATTTATTCTTCAGAGCCATGGAAGGATGTGGAGGATGCGGAGGATGCCCTGACTGCGCGGACCAGTAACGGCTGGGGCAACCCGATTTCCCCACGCCCCCGCACCACGCTCTCCCTTGGCTCCATCCTGCCGCACAGGCTCGAGCCCAGCGCGGCTGGATCAACTTGTCAGTGTCGCTGTGGGGAAGAACAGGCAGCAGGGTTCCCCTTCCACAAAGCTCTGAGCTACAGGGGAAAGCTCTGAGTCGCCCTCTGGTGGAGGGAATTTCAACCATCCAAACTGCTTTCTGTGGATCCAATCTGTAATCTGCAGAGCGCGTCTGGATTGTAATACAGATTGCAATATGCAAGCCACACAAGTTAGGTAAAGAACAAGTGCGGGATGCTGACAATGGGCCAGTCGAGTGCAAAGCACTATATATTCGTTTCTTAGACGCAGCTTCCGTGTATAGATTTTTATTGTTCTAAATAATCTAGAATCATATTGCCACTTCCCTCAGAGATTGGGAATAGAGTAAGAATAGGCAATTCTTATACAGTGACATACAGTGATCCTAAATTATCAACTTGTCAAACATTTAATAATTTCCTTCTGTTTTTTCGTCTGAAGAGACCGAATGCTTAGATAGATAACAATAGATGCTTGGAAAATGTAGCCAAGTAGTTCCTCTTGACAAAATCTTCCCTTTTTGATAGTTTGGAACAGAGCCACTGTATGGTGACTGGTAGACTCCAAGAGTTGCTTTAATTGATACACTGAGACTGGGATGGACAGAGTACATTTGATTGTCTATTTTACCTGCAATGCAATATAAATCAACGTCATTTGGCTTAATGTTTTAAATTCATTACATCAGTTATATTGATATTCTGTAATAAACCAGCATTTTTCCCCATGACATTAATTTTTTTTAGTATTTCTATGTTTCAAATAAATACCTTTACTTAGTAATTTGAAGTTGTTTACAATGCTGTTTAATTCAAGTGAACACGTACTTACATCTGCTGAATGATCCGCCATAGTCAACCTTGACACAAAAAACAAAAACCAAAACAAACTACTTTGATGCAGCTACTATCTTTTTAAAAATAAAAAGCAGAAAATTAGATTATAAGAAAACGAAAAATGCAAGGATCCTAATGGAAATTCTACTGGGCAATAGATAATATATTTCTAGTCTACTACCAGCTAATGGAGAATTGCTGTATATACTACTTTCATATCACATACATAGTCCAAACTGAGCTTCTGATATCCCACACCCAAAGACATGAACATATATACGTGTGTGTGTGTGTGTATATGTGTGTGTGTAGGTATACAGATAGATAAATCAATACAGTTATATACATCTACATGTGTCTATATATATATGTCTCTTCCTGGATATAAAGATATCTATAGGCATATACACACATACATATACACACATACATTTATATATGTAAAGTTCTCTCTATGTATAAATCTGTTTGTATACACATATATGTGTGTGTGTCTGCCTATAGACATATATACATCTACACAGAGAGAGATACAGATGTCTATAGGCATATATACATATACATATGTTTGTATACAAAGAGAAAGAGAACTTTTAAGGAATTGGCTCACATTACAGTGGGGGGCTACAATAAAAAATCTGAAGTCCTAGGTATGGCCCAAAAGACACTACATAATCTGACCATGGCTAGTTCTCTGGCATTCTCTCCTGGCTTATTCTGCATCAGCCACATCCATCAGCTTGATAAGGATGCTCTCTCCTCAGCATCTTTGCACTTGCTGTTACTTTTGCCTGCAGTGCTCTTTATAGAGTTCCCTTCAGTGAAGTCTTCCCTGATCATTCTATATCCCCTGTCTGTCAGTGCCTATCCATTTAACCTGTTTTATTTTTCTTCATTGCATTAATTACCTCCTGAATTTATGTTATTTATTTTTTTAACATCTGCCTTCTCTATCAGATTGTAGCCTTCACCACAACAGTAGCTTTGTTTTCTTCATTGCTACATCTCTAGCACCTTGAACAGGAACTGAATCTTTAGGCTCTCAATAAAAATTGGTCGAATAAATAAATGAGTTCTCTTTAACTTTCTAATAATGTTGTATACAACTGTAAGCTTCTTGAGAGCAGAAACTATATTTTAATTGTTATATATATGTATATATACATATGAGGGGCTCAATAAATATTTTTGACTTAATCACATAAAAGGAAATGCTGGGTAAGCTTATATATTTCACTTTTTCTAACACTGGGTATATTTGAAGATAGAAGGTGTTCAGTGGATGTTTGTCAAATACATAAGTGGCTGAATGAACAAATAAATACAAAGATAAAGTAAAATATTTTCAAGTAGTAGGTACTCAGTGAATGTTGGCTGCATTAATGAATGATCAAGTAAATGAAAATTTAAAGTTGAGCTTCAAATGCAAACTCTTTTGGAACTGCAAAACAGTAAAGGTTGATAGGGATAAGGTTAATAGGGATAAAGGTTAACAGATAGCTAATTTAGTTTCATTTAGTGTATAGAGAAATTAACTGCCTGTAACAACAACAGAAATTTCATAGAGTAATGAATTTAAAGATTGGCAAAAGTAGAGTATATATAGTCAAACATAATCCAAGATTATTGCTCTTCTAAGAGACGTTTTTAATAAAATGTCTGAATTGTATACATTATGTTTTTTAGATCATGTTCCCAATGGCTTAGACAGCTATATTCAGAAATACTAAAACAATTTAGGTGTAAAAAGTCTAATTGCCAGGAATCAACAAGTGCATGTCCTAATGTTATTTTCTTGAACATCTATTTCTGGAATGGCCAAGGTTAGTTGGTGCACCAGAATTTTTAAGTTCTTTTATAACTTTTTAAAAGTTAAATTTAGGCCGGGCGCGGTGGCTCACGCCTGTAATCCCAGCACTTTGGGAGGCCGAGGGGGGCGGATCACGAGGTCAGGAGATCGAGACCATCCCGGCTAAAACGGTGAAACCCTGTCTCTACTAAAAATACAAAAAATTAGCCGGGCGTAGTGGCGGGCGCCTGTAGTCCCAGCTACTTGGGAGGCTGAGGCAGGAGAATGGCGTGAACCCGGGAGGCGGAGCTTGCAGTGAGCCGAGATCCCGCCACTGCACTCCAGCCTGGGCGACAGAGCGAGACTCCGTCTCAAAAAAAAAAAAAAGTTAAATTTAGCTTTCTGTTTTATTTTTATGTGTGTTTTCTGCTATTTATTTTTGCTTTTCTTTCTATGTGGGGGTAATGGATAGATGAATTTTATGGAGTGCAGCAGAAAAATACAGAGTGATTACATTATACCTCATTTCCTTCACTATTTTTATACTTTAAAAATTTATTTGTATTTTTACTCCCAAATTTGCACCAGGAAATACTGGAAATATTCACGTTTTGATACATACATTCTGAGGGGAGCTAATTTTGAAAAGTTACTGCAGATTAGAAAAACATGATTATGAAAGAACTGGATTAACTTTCATAAACTCTTACTTCTAATTTGAATATCTGACTCTTGGCTGTGTAATTTAGGAAAGTTAGTGCATATTAGAGTGGAGTGGATCCTTGGAATTATCTCAAACCAGCTTTTTCCCTTTATAGATGAGGAGTTGATGCCAAGATATTGTGTACAGAGCATACATAAAAATATTTAGGCCGGGCATGGTGGCTCATGCCTGTAAATCACAGCACTCTGGGAGTCTGAGGCAGGGTATCACCTGAGGTCAGGAGTTCGAGACCAGCCTGCCCAACATGGTGAAACCCCCTCTATATAAAGATACAAAATATTAACCGGGCGTGGTGGTGGGCGCATGTAATCCCAACTACTTGGGAGGCTGGGGCAGGAGAATCGCTTGAACCTGGGAGGCAGAGGTTGCAGTGAGTCGAGATTGTGCCATTGCACTCCAGCCTGGGCAACAAGAAGGAAACTCCGTCTCAAAAAAAAAAAAAGGCAAAGAATAAAATGCAGGTTTCTTGATTTCTAGGCCTTTGCCCTTTCCACACATCATTTTAAATTTTAATTATATATACACACACAAATACACATACATATATATGCAATTATTCATGTAATCATCTATATGTACATAGTCACACAAATTTAAAGTAATATCCATGTCTAATATCTATGTATCTCTATATAATATATTACAGTCTTTAAAAAAAATAAGTGCAAGCTCCTTGAGAGCAGATATTGTAGCATATGCTTAAATTTCTTCTCCTCAAAACGTCATTCTGGGCTCTGTGCACAGACAGGTGCCTTATGAAATATGTTAAACAGAATTCAATTAGACAAAGAATTACACAACAACCGCCGTGGATCCGGGCCGGGCTTTGGCCCTTTCCCTGCTCAGGAGAAGCGCGGGTGAGTGAGTCCGCTCCGGCTCCTCGCCGGGGTTTAGGGGCGCCGCGGAGCCGGTTCCCTGGGAGGCTGCGGCGGCTGTAGCTGAGGTTTCACCCCTTTGGGTTTTCCAGCCAGCAAGTACTTCTGAGAGCGTGGCGGGGTCTCCGGCCACAAGCTCAGTTCCGGTCAGCCAGGCAGCGGAACTGAGGAGGCAGATTGGCGGGGGCGGGAGGTGGCGTAGAACGAACAAGGGACTTGGGCCGACGACCTTTTCGTCCCTGGAGGTCAGAGTGTAATCAGAAGCCCTGCGCTGCGGCGCCTGTTGCCGGGCAACCTGCAGACGCGGGCCTGGACTGTCTAGACTGTCCTGTCTAAAGCTTTCTGAATGCGGTTTTTGGAGGAATCGCGCTAGTTTATACCTTTTCCAACTCTTCTAACTCTGGACCTCTTCTTACCGAGCTTGTTAGGTGAAATCAGGCTGACTGTCTCTTGTGCCCCTCGCCTGTCCTGTCCAGGAATCCCAGTTAGGTAGGGGATGGGGAATTCCTTCTGCTACACTGCAGGTGCTCTGAATTATAATATAATTTGGGAGCAGACCATTTAACATTTACTCTACCTTTTTCAAAGTATACTGCATGATAAACACAGGAACTCAAATGGATTTAGAGGTTAAAGGAGTTGCTGCCACTTCTAGGAGCCAAATTCAGCCATTCTTTGGAAGAAAGAAGCCTCTACAAGTATGTGAGCTCTATATAATTTTCTTCTTTCAACTGATTCAAAAAGTTTTTTTTTTAATTAAAGCAAAGGTGGACTTCTGAGTCATGGACAAACCAGAATTCTTGCCCACCAGTGTAAGTTACGTTTCTTCACATTTGGACTGTTTAAGTTACGGGATACATAGATTATGTCTTTCAGGGTCCCACGACTTGATTTGGGAAGCCTTGTTGACTCTGATGATGAGGTAATTTTTATTTAGTATTTAATATAATAAACATATAAGAAATATCATTAACTTTATTTTTTAGGACAATTTTTCATATATTCCACTTAGTACAGCAAACCTGCCAAATTCATCTTCTACTCTTGGCTGGGTCACACCATGTCAAACTCCATATACTCAGTATCATCTAAATAAATTGGTTAGTATTTATTTGCTTATCAATTTTCAGAACTGATAGCATGCTTTTTTCTTTTTACCTATAGGATCAGAACATAATACCTGAAAATTTGCCAGCACCAACAGACAAATGTAAACTAAAATATCAGCAATGTAAAACTGAAATTAAAGAGGGCTATAAGCAGTATAGTCAGAGAAATGCAGAAAATACAAAATCAAATGTTACACATAAACAGTCTCCAAGAAACAAGATAGATGAAAAGGTAATGTATGAGGCTTTAAAAAATTCTAATGATATGATGCTTCATTTATTTCTTTCATGCATAGTGTGTGCAAGATGAAGAAGCCAACACAGATGACCTTACGACTCTGGATAGGAAAGCCATCTTACAGCAAGGTTATGCAGACAACTCTTGCGATAAACAACAGAGGGCAAGAAAATTGGATGCAGTAAGTTGTCAGCATTTTTACTTATTTGGTGAATGGTGAAGTTGTCTTTATTTAATCTTCCCAGGAAATTGTGGCTGCAGAGAAGAAGAAACAGATTGTTGCAGAGCAAGTGATGATAGACCACTTATCTAGGTGAGAATTAGCAACTGGTAATAGAAATCAATTTAATTGTTGGACTTTTTATTTTCCTGTATAGGGCTGTCATCAGTGATCCAGAGCAAAATTTAGCCATTGAGCAAAAAGAAAGTGATCATATCCTTCCAGATTCAAAGATGACACCTCTTCGATTTAGAAAAAGAACACTACATGAAACAAAGTAAGAAGATTTTAATTACATAAAATGAGGATAAAAATTACTGACAAAATGTATTTCTTAACAGGATAAGAACTCATTCTACATTAACTGAAAATGTGCTTTCTCATAAATTACAGTTTGATGGTAGGATCGTATCACGGTAATTGTGATTTTATTAAAATTTTTAATCCTTGAAGATGTTTGATTTCATTCTATTTTTCCAGTAATGGACGTGATGCTTGCAGAGAGCTCATTGGGTTCTTTTTCACTCATGACCAATCCCTTACAATTTATGAATATCGACAATTTGGGAAAAATAGGTATGCCATTAAACATTGTTAGAACTCTGGAGAACTTTCCATTTTTTTTTCATTTACTTTCTAGAACAAATGTGCTTCCTTTTATTCAAAAAAGCATTTATAGTCATCAGTGTGGACGAAGAAAAGGAAAACAATACCGACTTGGTGATTTTTATGTTGTAAGTGGTGTGTGTGTGTGCACACATTTAATTTCTAGCTTCATTCATCTGTTCTTTTGTTTAGGGTGCAACCTTGACATTTTTGAGTTCTGATCATCTCAGCCTTCCAGAAAGCATCAAAGAAAACACATTACTTAAACTCCGAATCACAAATATTGATCAAATAGCTTTGGATTCTCTCAAGTAAGTTAAATATGCATTTGGCAATTTGAAAGATATTTCATCCCTGTGAACATGTCAATTGCAGAACTGCTTCTATGGAACAGGAGGATGATATAATCATTCAAGAAACCAATGATAGGCTGGTCTTCAAAGCAATTCAAGGTATGTGTTATTACTGTACTCTCAAGTACTTTAATTTGTTTTCATCTCTCTTCTTGTTGAACAGATGTGCTAAAAGAAAAACTACATAAAAGAGGTGTTCGTATTTTGACTGGATTGGGAAAATATTTTCAACAGTTGGACAAGGAAGGAAATGGACTTTTAGATAAGGCAGATTTTAAGCAAGCTCTAAAAGTGTTTCACTTAGAAGTGTCTGAAAAGGTATGTGCTACAGAAAATTCTCTGCAGCAGATAAAATGCAACAGTTATCTCTGATTGTTTCTAGGATTTTGAGTCTGCATGGCTAATTCTGAATGACAATGGCAATGGCAAGGTTGATTATGGAGAATTCAAACGTGGTATTATTGGTGAAATGAATGAATACAGGAAATCATATGTTCGAAAGGTAACTTTGTTAAGTAATCTTTCAAATTGTTACAAACTAATAATAATAATATTTGTCTGTTTAGGCCTTTATGAAACTGGATTTCAACAAAAGTGGCAGTGTGCCTATTATAAACATAAGAAAATGTTACTGTGCAAAGAAGCATTCTCAAGTAATTTCAGGTAATTATTCGGAGTTAAAATGCATTGGACTTGAAACTGTTTCATACTCAGTACTATTTTATAGGCCATTCAACAGAGGAAGAAATCAAATCATCCTTTCTAGAAACATTAAAAGTTGCCTGCAGCAAGTCTGATGAAGTGTCATATGGTGAATTTGAAGATTACTATGAAGGTTTAAGTATAGGAATAGTAGATGATGAAGACTTTGTTAACATCTTACGTACTCCATGGGGGATTTAGTCTTTAATAATACATATGTCATCAACACTAAGCATTTTATTGGAGAGATGATATCAATGTAAAGGATGATCAAACACTGGAATATATTTTCCTAGGACTTCCTTTATTCTGGTTTCTTGTTTGTTTGTTTTGTTTTGTTTTGTTTTCTCAAAAATGTTGAATTTGGAAAGAGAACTATCCAGAAAGATAGATGTAGGGGTGTGTTAGTGTTTGTGCATGTGTATGCCTGTTCACATGTCCTTACATTTGTAAAGATATCTTTTTGGTTTATTACTTATCTTGCGTATATTTTAGAGGTCATTTTTTATTAACTTCAGTAGGAAAGTTACATCTGCATCAAACAATATGGCAACATCTATTTATTAACCAAGTTTCCTGTCCTTTCACATTGTTTTTTGCTACCTCTTCCTCAGAATATATTTGCCACCATGGTCAATTTGATAAATTAGAATTGGGCCCAAAGCCAGTGAGATAATTCAATGTGTTTTTAACACATGAAAATATTAAAGGATATGCAAGAGAAATTTTTCAAGCAGTGTGATTATAGATGTTTTCTGTATATAGAATATTTCAAATGATGGAGGTTTACCCCATGATGCTCATTTAAATACTGACTTGTCTTTTAAATCTGTCTTCTAAATTATGTACTGTTGTTGGTTAAATAGAGCACAATGTAGTTATTCTAATGCCCAGTTGTATTTGTTCTTTTATTCTGCTTTTTAACTGTAATCCTTTTTACCAGCATACGATTGTTATTGAGCAATATGAAAGGGAAATGTTCTTTATTAAAATCAATACATTATCTTATTAAACAAAGATCCTAAAAGTATATTGTTGCATATATGAATCCAAGGAATAGTTCAGTAATTATTGCCTAAAATGTGAAAGCATATTTTGTATCCTAAAATGAATGTATGATATTCTAAACATCTGTTTTAGTATAACAAACAATTGAAACATTTCCTTCTAAATATATGTTATTTAATAGTTACATGTATTATAATCATTCTTTCTAAATTCTTTGCTAGTCATTTCTTCCTGGGAATACAGAGAAAAGAGACAACTTTATGAGTTGTTTTCAACTTCATAATTTTAAATTTTCTATGTTAATATAACATAAATTAGAAAAAATAAGTGATTCAAAATGAAAATATTTACTTTGTAGAATATGACTTTAGACATATCACTGTATCCATCTATACTTGGCAGCAACATGAGAAGTGTGATACATGTGAACCCAACAAATTCAAAGTTGCACTTTTCAAGATGTGAGAAGGTACTAAAACTTAATACTAAAACATGAGAGGGAAAATATGTGTAAACCTCTAGTGCTATTTTCACTGGCTAAATTCTTTATTTCTTGATTTTTTTAAAAATTAGGTTATTAAAATTAAAACAATATGCTAGAAGACATTTTGGCAGAAATAAGTCTATAACACTATTTTTGTCACATATCTTTTTCTTGGAAAAATTTATCCAACTATAGACATCTTAAACCCTACAAATTGTTCTTGTTAAAAATGACTAATACTGGGGGTGCTCAATATGCATATAGTGTTTTTCATTGATAATTTTTATTTAGTTCTTAAGAAACCTGTTCTTAATGTTGGCATGTCACATTTTTCTGTTACTATAATCAGAAAATGTATAGTCTGTTATACTGTAAAAAAAAAAAAAAAGGGAAGCTACTTTTGGAATGTAACGTGTTAACATGACAGCATACTCTTAGTATTAATCTTAATCTTCCTAACATAAGCATTCACATGTGGTTATTTGTAGGAAATAGCTCTATTTATGAGATTTTTTTTGGTGTATTTTGTTAGAATTGGTGACACAGTAAATCATTCTGCTTTTGGATTTGCCTGACTGCCTGCATTCTTCTTTGATTTTGGTATAGTAAAATCTGTTATTTAGTGTTAAACTTAATAAAAGAGCATTTAAGAGAAGTGACATTTCAAACATCCACAACACAACTGACTTTTGAAATCCTATGCTTAATAGTCTTTGTAATTCTAAAAGACCTTTTGAAAATGTTAAAATATTAAATTATATGTTGTAATGCTGTTACATGAATTTTATAGTTATGTATATTTTATAGATCTCTATGTCTTTGTAAGTTACTTGCTTGTATGCTATATAATTGCTTTCTCAGTTAACCATACTGTTTATGGAATTGTATATACTGATTTTTCTGTTTTTATATTTTAAAAATAAAAGTTGAGAATTTTAAGGAAAAACATTTTATTAAAAAGACAAGGTATATTATATAGGAATTTTAAGCTAACTTTTAATGGAAAGGACATACATATTTGCATGATGGAGCAATCACATTATAGTTAAACATGTATGTCCCTGTTTTAAATTTTATAGTATATAAATATATGTGCTAATGAACCAGCGACTCTGCATAGAGGCAGTCACTTAGAGTAATTAATAATCTTGATACAGCTGTAGATCATATCTTATTTTACATATTACTTTTGACTTCCAGTTTAAGTTGTTTGTTATCAAGTATTTCAGGAGAGAATTGTGTACATTAGGCTATGTTTACTGCAGATTATGTAACATGCTTTTATGAGATTATAGTTTGTAGTGCTTGCAAATATAAAACATGTACCCTGATAAACTATAATCACTACTAGGTTGACCAGCAAGGACAAACATGAAAATGCTTAAAAAAAAGAAAGCGCTTAAAACAAAGAAATAGAAGGTAATGGGCATATATAAAATAAGCCAAGCAAGAGAAGAGCAAAGACAATCTGCAGGGTGGACATGGATGTATTCGTTTCTGATCATGAGAAGAGGCTCTTGTCATACATATCGTTCCATTTTTATTTTAAAGTTCTATAAACTTCTGAGGTAAACTGATTTCTTGGATGTACTTAATAAAGAATAAATGTTTCATATTGGAGCCACTGTGCACTTAATCATTATTTATTCTGC